GGTAATATCTATAAAGAATTTGGTTATAAAGGCAACTGAAACTTATTCTAAGCATTAAAAAAAATAATAATGGGGCCGGGCACAGTGGTTCACACCTGTAATCCCAGCACTTTGGGAGGCCAAGGCAGGTGGATCGCTTCAGCCCACGAGTTCCAGACCAGCCTGGGCAACATGGTGAAACCCTGTCTCTACTAAAAATACAAGAATGTGCCAGGCTGTGGTGACGCACCTGTAGTCCCAGCTACTTGGGAGGCTGAGATTGGAGGATCGCTTGAGCCCGGGAGGTTGAGGCTGCAGTGTGCCACTGCACTCCAGCCTGAGTAACAGAGCGAGACCCTGTCTCAAAACAAAACAAACAAACAATAGTAATGGTCCACAAACATAGGGCTTGTAAAACATCAATATACAAGAAATAAAGTTTTTACACAATCCATAGCACTTATACTTCAGATTCTGATCAATTATAGTCATCAGAAACATACGTATTATGTTGCCAATAAATGATTTAAAAAAAAGCAAAATCTGATTGGTCGTATTTAAGTATACTCAACGGGTTTTTGAAATCTGAGCAAAGGCAAGAGAAATATTGAATCCCTCATGTCATGTCACTGGTCAGGAATGAGTGTCTCCAAAAACCGTTGCCATCCCGTACCCTTGATTTCCCAGAAAGCAGTGGTTGTCTTAAATGTGTGGTTTGTTAATTATTTTCATAAAAAACTTGCCAGTAGATGGACAGTAAATCGCATACGGAGCTCAGAAAAGGCCCCAAATGCGTAAAGACGACAAAAGAGTAAAGAAGGGCAAACAACAAGGATTTTCAACACTGGAGACTTAAAAGGTGTTACTTAAAAGGTGTTTCAAAGAAAGAATCTGGGCGCTTTGCTCTTTATAGTCACCTGCCTCCGAGGGAGGGAGCTCTCGGGCTTGAATGTGCCCAAGGTTCAACCTCTACGGTAGGAAATGCGCCCAAGTTTCAACCTCTACGGTGGGAAATGCGCCCAAGTTTCAACCTCTACGGTGGGAAATGCGCCCAAGTTTCAACCTCTACGGTGGGAAAAAGACGCCTGCGATAAAACAAAGCGCTCGGTGGTGGTGGCCCTCGCGTCGCACCTCACGCCGTGCAGCGACACGAGACGAACACAGGGTGCGCTCTGAAAGGCCGGGTCCCGCGTTCCGGTCGATCGGTGTTCCCCGGGACCCGCTCCTCAGGGCTGACCCAACTTCCTCCGGAAGGGGCGCTCTGCCTCTAGTCGCTCGCCGGCTCCCAGCCCCGACCCCAGACCCCTCGGACGCCCCCATAGGCCTAGCTGGCGCCCCAACCGCCCACCCTCCGCTACCCACCCGCGGCGGCCCCGACCCCAAGCCGGAGCCTACTAGTCCCAACGGCCGGCTGGGGGCGCGGGAGCGGCGGGCGCGGAGGGCGCCCCACTTCCCCGCACCGCCCGCCAGGCCCGCCGAGCACTGACCGGCTCGGGACAGCCCAGGCCCCTGTCGGCGAGCGCTGGACTCCTCAGCTTCGCTCTGCCACACCGCGCAGCCGCCGTCCGCGTCTTTTGTTGTCGCGAGTTCTCCTGGCAACCGGCGAAGCCCGCCTCCCGCCGCGTCCTCTCCTGGATGCCGCGTCCTGGCCCCGCCCCCATCCTGGCCACGCCTCCAAGCCCGCCGCGCAGGAGTCCTGCGTCCCCAGGAAGTCCGCAAAGGGCCGGCCCCTGGGCTTGCCTGCAAATCCGAGTTGTGTCCCACCAACGCGCTGGGACCGGTCTGTGAGGCCTGAGCGCAAGCATCTTTCTACGGGTTCGTGAAATGAGTGAGAACGATTCCACACCGGTCTTCTCCTTAAGGGAACTGTATCTTTCAGGTCCACTGAAGAACTCTGCATATGTCCCATGGGAGACCAGCTTTGGGCTGCTTGTCCTACAGAGAAAAACATCCATGCCCAGTCCACTTTACCAGAAAAGCAGTAACAAACAGAAGATTACAGCTAGACCAAATTAAATAAAGAAATATGTGCCCTTTTCGCCTAAATCATCTTCCCTCACCCATATTTTGAGAAAAGCTGGATCCAGGAAAGAAAGGAAGTATTAAAGGAAGTATTAAGGAAACCACAGAT